AGACAAACGTTGAACAATCAACATCACAGTTAAGAAAACTTTATTATATTAGAAGGTGATAAGGACTCTGGGAAAGCGGGAGGAAAAAAAGGTTAAGAGTTTGTGCTCTACTATTAATAGTCACTGACTGCCAAAATTTTTTTTTAGAAATAAGGTGGGTTACACACACACACACGCGCACACACACACACATATATATATAGAGTAAATCTTAATAAACAAAATGAATAACAAAAATATGTTAATAATATAAATATAAATAAATAATATAAAATTTAATATATAAAAACATACTACATTGCAAGAGGTTTTCCTCTGATTACTCAATAATCTATTTCCAGAGCATAGTATACTTTATCAATTATTCACTCACTTTCCCATTGTAGTGGTATTGAATCTAATACTTTGCTTCCCACTTAATTCAGGAAAACCTTATTGAAACATTCTGGGTGCTGGAGTGGGGACAAAGGTGAGCAAGATGGTCTCTGTCCTTTGGGACCTCCTGGGAGAAAATGCCCAGATAAGTCTACAAATGATTAGAAGTTAGAATATGACCAGCACTGTAGGAAAGATATATACAAGGGGTCAAAGAAGGGGAGAGGATTCTGGATCAGGGTCAGACACAGTGTGGATATGAGCTGGCATTTGAAGGGCCAGTAGGATTTTAACAAGGGAATATGGTGGGAATGCCTCACCTACAGCGAGAACAGCAAACATAAAACAAGAGGCCAGGCACGGTGGCTCACGCCTGTAATCCTAGCACTTTGGGAGGCCAAGGCAGGTGGATCGCTTCAGCCCAGGCATGTTGAGCCTGGGCAACATGGTGAAACCCCGTCTCTACTAAAAATACAAAAATTAACCAGGCATAGTGGCATGCACCTGTAAACCCAACTACTTAGGAGGCTGAGGCAGGAGAATCACTTGAACCCAGGAGGCGGAGGAGGTTGTAGTAAGTCAAGATCGCGCCACTGCACTCCAGCCTGAGTGACAGAGCGAGGCTTGGTCTCTAAAATAAAATAAAATAAAGCAAGAGCTAGGAAGGCTGGGGGCTGATTCCATGCTGCACAAAGACCTGGGATATATACTCAGGGTAGATTCCATCATTCTCACTGTTCAGGTGAGGAAACTGAGGCTCCCCAGATTTATGTCATTTGCTGAAGATGAGAGTCCTTCCTTCCCTCCTGATGTGTGACTTCAGCTGTCATTCATTATCCATCCCCAAACGCCCACCCATGTTTTCATATTGAGTTTGATGGAGTCTCCTCACCAGCTCGCTGGCCTGACTCTCTGAGTATTCAGTGTTTATATTTCCATCCTTCACACCCCAGACTCTCTCTCCATCACCCATAGAGAGGTCTGGGAAGCTCCTGGTAAAAGCACCAGACTCAAGCCACACCCCACATCCCCCTGGGAGGTGGCAGGAAACACTTTCCTAATCAGAGAGGACAGTCTGATTCTGGGCCTCTGGACGGTTGCATTCTGATTCCTTGAGCGACCCTGGCCACCTTAGTACCCACTGACTCTGGGGATAGGGGAAGGATAGAAGACCAGACAAAGCCAGCCAAGTGTCGGGAAGCATCTGGTGGCCCTGGGTGGCTTCTTTTCTGCTAGGAGGGAAACATGTTTCCAAAATTTGGACATAGTGTTGTGATAAAGATGAAAACAATAGACAGTTGGTTCCAAGGACAATTGACTCAGAATTCTTGTCTCAATAAGATCATATTCACCAAAATGAGGCTTATCCATCATTGCTTTTACCCTAATTCTGCTTCTTAAACCAAATGAGGCCAAATGATGATGTTAAGACTGGATGCTCTTTCGAAGAAATGCATAAGGAGTCCTGTCGAGCGTGATAAAAAAACCCAGAGTCAACCTAGGGAAGTAAGTTAAGGAGCCCTCTAGTTTATCTAGGATTGACCTGGGGCTGGAACCCAGATTCCTGAGCTCTGACTCCGACATTCCTGTCTCCTCTACTCACCCCTAGAATCTATTCCTTTTAGAAGAAAGCTTGGAGTCAGCCACAAGAACCTTACCCAGTCACTAAAGGCTTAAGAAAGAATGATCAGGAACTGGGGGAATTTGCTAATAATAACAAAAGAATGAGAGGGGTGCACTCAGGGCAGGGGGCTTGAAGAACGGCTCCTCTGTTTACGACACACTCAACAGGGGTGTGAGGTCACAGTGATGAGAGGCCCAAACTTGTGGCCTCCCCGTGAACAAATGCCCTACACATCTCCCCTGCAGGATCAATGGGACAGGGCTCAATATTGGGAGGAAGGCTGTAGTATTTACTTGGCAAGCCTGCTGTCTACAGCCTGCCCAGTTTATGCACGGGTAGGCCACAGTTGGTCTTAGAAATAAAGGCTTTGGAAAATTAAAAAAAAGAAAGAATGAGAGTTTCCCATGCTGGGAAAGCTTCTGTTCTGAAAGCTTCCAGGCTGTTATCAGTGCTGATAGGCGACACAGCCGGAGCACGTGGGAGAAGTCAGAAGAGGTGGTGTGTGCCCAGAGCAGCGAGGCGCCACCCACTGCCCTCTTCTCCCCTGGGTTCAGCTGGGGGCCTTACGGAACTCCAGGGTGCTGGAGGCCCCGTTGGTCTCCATTTGCAGGTGTCTCGCTCAGCGCAGCTGCCCAGAGCCCTGTGTCCTGAGTGATTTCCAGTAGATTAGCAGCTCTGGGTCTAAGCTTTTAAGAAAAAAAAAAAATTGCACTACCCTTCAGTAGGGGCAGCATTCACATCTCACACCCAGGCAGAAGCAGAAACGGCCAGGAATCCACCCCACTTTCTGGGCCTGACAAGGCCACAGTTTGAGAACGTTCAGCACAGGCCAAGCATCAGATGGATTTTGAACATCTCTGGCTCCTACCATTTCTGCCTCCACCATCCCTTTACTCACTGTGCAAGCTACAAAAGCTGAGGGGACAGGAACAAGGATGATTTCTGATGGCATATTTAGGTAAGAAGCCAACCCCCATGTGCATGGATCCATTTTTGATTTGGGGTTGCATTTTTCCTTTAAGAGGTGTGCCTGGGAAGTTTGAGCTGCAGCAGTGGAACCTTAATGCCCAGGATGATCCTGTCTAACACCACAGCGGTGACGCCCTTTCTGACCAAGCTGTGGCAGGAGACAGTTCAGCAGGGTGGCAACATGTCGGGCCTGGCCCGCAGGTCCCCCCGCAGCGGTGACGGCAAGCTGGAGGCCCTCTACGTCCTCATGGTACTGGGATTCTTCGGCTTCTTCACCCTGGGCATCATGCTGAGCTACATCCGCTCCAAGAAGCTGGAGCACTCGAACGACCCATTCAACGTCTACATCGAGTCCAATGCCTGGCAAGAGAAGGACAAGGCCTATGTCCAGGCCCGGGTCCTGGAGAGCTACAGGTCGTGCTATGTCGTTGAAAACCATCTGGCCATAGAACAACCCAACACACACCTTCCTGAGACGAAGCCTTCCCCATGAACCCCACCACTGGCTAAAACTGGACACATCCTGCCTGGCAACCTGATTTTCTAATCACATTCCTCTCATACTCTTTATTGTGATGGATACCACTGGATTTCTTTTTGGCTGTTGTAAGGGGTGGGGGGTGGATTAATGACACTGTTTCACTGTTTCTCTAAAATCACGTTCTTTTGTGATAGACTGTCAGTGGTTCCCCCATATCTGTCCCTGCCTTGCTAAATTTAGCAGAATCCCTGAGGACATGGCCTCTGAGAATAGCAGCTGCATTTCCCAGACTCCCTTGCAGCTAGCAAGGTTGTGTGACTAAGCCCTGGCCAGTAGGCATGGAAGTGAAGACTGTAATGTCCAAGTAATCCTTGGAAAGAAAAGAACGTGCCCTTAACTAACTTTGTCCTGCTTCCCAGTGGCTGGATGTGGAGGAGGTGGAGAGCAGTTATGAGACTGGGAAAGAATGGGGCACTCAAAGAGCCACACACATCTGGGCCTGGGCGACGTGGATCCTCCTTACCACCCACCAGGCCAGATTTACAGGAGAGAGAAATCCACTCCACTCTTCCTTAAGCCACTGTTATTCTGATCTCTGTTAAGGTCGCAGAATCAATGCCCTTACTGATACACCTACCTTATAGGACTGAACCTAAAGGCATGACATTTCCATACTTGTCACAAGCACACACTGATTCTGCCCTTGTCACTTCTGTGCTCACTCTTGTGGCTCTATCCTCCTCCTGCCCTTCCGCCTTCCACTCCTCCCTTGCACCCATCCTGCACACATCTCCCTGAAAACACACAGGCACATACACTCATATACATAGACACACATACACACCTCAATCTAGAAAGAACTTGCTTTGTACAGGGCTGAGATGGAGGAGAAAAAAATGCCCCCTTCAGAATGCATACCAAGGGGAAGGTGCTCGGTCACTGTGGGAGCAGGGAAAGGTGCCCCCACTCCCCGAGAGCCAGGGGAAGGAGTGGCTCTGGGCAGAGAGGGACACATAGCACTGGGGTGGCAGGTCCTTTTGAGGTGATGGGCCGGTTTTGTGAGATGAATTGTATCCCCCAAAAAGACAGGTACCTTCAATGTGACCTAATTGGGAAATAGAGTCTTTGCAGATGATCTAGTTGAGATGAGGTCATTGGGGTGGGCCCTCACCCAATATGACTGGAGTCCTTATCGGAAGAGGGAAATTCAGACACAGATGCATAGGGAGGGCACCATGCCGTGACAGAGGCAGAGGGTGCAGTGACACAGCCACAAACCAAGGAAGGCCGAGGATGGATGCGCATCCCCATCCCAAGAAGTCGGGAAGAAGCCAGGAAGGCTCCTCTCCCACAGGTTTCAGAGGAAGCACAGCCCTGCTTGAATTCAAACTTTTGGCCTCCAGAACTGTGAGTCAGTACCTGTTGTTGAAGCCACCCAGCTTAGGATACTCTGGCAGCCTACTGCCATACAGTATTGGGATACTATAGTGAGCCCATGCAGCACCTCTCACCCACCCAGAGATGGAGCTGCTCTGCCTTCCAGCGGGGCACCCGGAGGGGCTGCCCCAGCAGATAGAGAGGGCCTCCGTTCTGCCACCTGCCTTGAAAGGGTCTCCAGCTGCCATATGTAGCATTGGAGTCCTCTGCAATGCGACATCCTGAAAGCTCAGCTGCCTGGGCATTCCTGAAGAGTATGGAATATTTAAATGAAACATATTTTTTTAAAACCTGCGCATAAGATAAAAGCAGCCCGTGTGCATCTTGGGCCATCCTCAAATGGACAGACTTGGTCTTGTGAGGTTCCAGTCCTTGTTTCACATAATAAACACTGGCATGGCTCAGCCCCTGAGTTACCACAGTCCTTGAGATGAGTGGTTCTTTGGGTTACAAAGTCCTCTGAAAGTCTAGTGAGAGCTGTGATCTTTGCCCCACCCGAATAATGCATATGGACACCACACCTTGCCTGCCGTGTCCAGGATTCATGACCAGTAGCAGCCCAGCTATGCCTGCCACGTCTCACGGCCCCTGTGTAAGCCAGACCCTTCTTAGGCAGTTGCATATTCCCAGACTGAGGCAGGGCAGGTTTGCAGAGAGAGACCCAGAGTGCACGTGACCCGCAGTGTGATCCCTGGCACGCACTGACTTTGATATTCCAGGCACACGGACTGGCTATTTATCACCACTTCTTTTTCCCCACTAAGATTCCTGTGCCTTTTAAGGCAGAGGGAGATCCCTATGGCGTTAGTCTTCCCAGGCCTTAAAGGGCCCTTGTCTTCACTCACAAACCTCTTATCTCTTCTTCTCCTTCCTCTACATTTTAAAGGGGGAGAGGGAAAAGTAACCGGGAGACAAATTGAGCCACATATTTTCAGACACTTGTTACCATATTTTAAAATCTGGCTTCACATACACAGAGTCTTTGCTATGCACCATGTACTGTTCTAAGCTTCTTAAAAATAGAATCTCAATTATTATTTTGCAGGCAATACTCTGTGCATTCATTAGCTAGGACAACAATGCATTTGCAGTAGTGAGATTTCGTTAAAAAATTAAAGCCATTTACTATGATCTGTGATGTGTGTTCTTAATATCACTATGAT